GGGCTCCTTTAAGGCAGCGACCCCGGCCCTGCTGAAGGGAGGCTGGCCTTCGGCCGCCCAGGCCGTCTCTCTAGTTCCGTTGGAAGCAAGGCGCTGCGTGCTCCGGACGGCTTACTGAGGGCACTTTGGGGAATCCGTCCCCACGGGCGAAGTATAGGTGGGGTGTTCGCGAACCGGCGGGCGGAGAGCACCGGCAAGAACCCCCGCAGACCGGAGGGCCACGCCTCTCGCTCCTCGGCTCATTGCAGGCGCCCACATCCCACCCCGCGGTGCTGAGCGAGGCGCATCTCGCTGCCATGGCGACCGCCTCCATGGAGACCGGGAGCAGAGGCTGCGGTCCCCGGGGGCGCGTCACAGGCTCTCCCAGCCCCCAGCCCGCGTGCCTTCTTTGTTCTGATGCTTCTCCAGGCCGGGCCAGGCACCCGGGACGCGTCTCGGGCCCGCACGGGGGTTGCTTCTTTCGAGACAGGGGATGGGGTGGAAGGGGAAGAGGTCCAAACCCTGGGGTCGAAACAGGAGTGATGGAGGGTTCCTCAGCTCCTGAACGAGACCAACACGGCCCGTATCGATGGCCGAAGCCGGCGTGGAAGCCCAGGGAGAAAGGCCACCTTCGGGAGCTCCACCCAGCCCCGAGACGCGCCCGACAGCCCTCCCGAGAGCGAAGGGCCCAAGGGAGGTGCGTCCTAAGCAAGGTTCAAGGCTAGAGGCGCTATCCCCCAGGCGGAAGAAGGAGCGGGGGCGGGGCCTATCCGAGGCCCTCCTTCTCCCTCTTCGAGTGGTCGGTTCTGGCCCCTGGCCTAGTTGGGCCGCCTGCCCGTCTTCCTCGCGAGAGCTCGCCCGGCAGGCGCGGACTAGCAGGGCGCTGCCTCGGCGACCCTGGCACGTGACGTAGGCGGCCCTCGCCAGTTGGCCGTTCTTTGGAGCCCGCTCATTGGTCCGGAGCGTCCCTCGCCCCACCCTCCCAGATCAACCAATGGGCGGAGGCGGGGGCGTGCCGACGGGAGGGCGGCCGCGGCGCGGGGCTCCCTTCCTCGTGCTCGGCGTTGAGCTCCTGCAGCCGCCGCCGCTGCAGTGGTCGTCCCTGCCCTCCCCGGCCCCGGGGTGCACCCCGCAAGGTGAGGCCACCCCTCTGCTCCCTGCCTCCCGGTTCCTTCCCGTTCGCCGAGGTCCCCTCCCGGTCCCGGCCCTGTCCTGAGCAGTCAGTGCCTGGGACCCCAGCGGCCGTGATGGCAGGGCTGGGGTGGGGGGCTCCGCTGTCGGGGCCGGGCCTGGAGGACTCCCCAGCACCTGAACTAGAGTGATGTCAGGTTCCCGGGGCGCAGTGACCGTTAGCTGGTGCAGCTGGGGTGTTTTCCGCGAAGCGATTGTCCGGGGGCATGAGTGCGGTAGTGAGGGCGGGGGCGTAATGGGGTCAGCGCCCCCTCCTCCCCACGACCCTGTTCATTGCCGCTGCCTCGCTGCATGACCTTGGACCAGTAGCATCTCTGAGCCTCCGAGCCTCAGCACCCTCAGGAAGGAGGGCAGTGATGTCTGGGAGTGCGGGCTCCGGAGACTCCTGCGTCAGCCGAGGTGAGTGAAGGTGGGGAGTGCACAGGATTATCGACCCCTGCCCTCCCCACTCCCTATCCTTCAGGCTCCCGCTGGTGTCCCTGGAGCATGGGAGGCTGCTGAGCGTGAGTGGCGGTGTCTGGCAGGAGCTGCGTGGCAGGGAGGGCGTCCATGGCTGCAGCCAACAAGGGTAAGTGCCTTCCTGGCGTGGTAGGACTTGCAAAGCCCTCAGAGCCCTCTCCCACTCTTCCTAGGCAACAAGCCCAGAGTCCGGAGTATCCGCTTTGCGGCAGGCCACGATGCAGAAGGATCCCACAGCCACGTCCACTTTGATGAGAAGCTGCATGACTCGGTGGTCATGGTCACCCAGGAGAGTGACAGCAGCTTTCTGGTCAAGGTACATGCACACCTACCCCATCAGCAGCTTCTGGTGCCTCCCTCCCTCACCTCTCCTGCTGTAGGTTGGCTTCCTGAAGATCCTGCACAGGTATGAGATTACCTTCACTCTGCCCCCAGTGCACAGGCTGAGCAAGGATGTCCGCGAGGCACCTGTCCCCAGCCTGCACCTCAAGCTCCTCAGCGTGGTGCCCGTCCCTGAAGGTGCGTCCCCTCCTCCAGCAGGGCCTGGATGGGGTGCTGACCAATTGCCCCTGTCCCCGGGCAGGTTATAGTGTCAAGTGTGAGTACTCGGCGCACAAAGAGGGCGTCCTCAAAGAGGAGATACTGCTAGCCTGCGAAGGTGGCACTGGCACCTGTGTGCGCGTGACGGTGCAGGCCCGCGTCATGGGTGAGAGCGTGAGGCTCCTGGTTGGAGGAGGGAGCATGGCACTGACTTGCACCCTGCCTTGCAGACCGGCACCACGGCACGCCCATGCTGCTGGATGGTGTCAAGTGTGTGGGCGCCGAGCTGGAATACGACTCAGAGCACAGCGACTGGCACGGCTTTGACTGAGGCCCGAGGCCCCGCCTGCCCCGGGCCCCTCAGCCTTAAACCCCGCCTTGTCCCCCCGACATGCTGCGTGATGGTGTGGCTTCCTCGCCCCTCTCTGGGGTGGGTGTGGGGGTGGAGTGGCCTTGCCCACGCCTCTCACCTCTGCCTTCATTTGTGCTGCCACCCTGCCCCTCCCTCGTCCTCCTCTCCCACTTCCTCCTCTCTGTGTGCCTCAGTCTCCTGCCGGAAGAAATGGGTTGAGCCCGAAAGGAGGCTGTCTGAGGAAGGGAGAGGGAGGGCCTGGGGTGGGTCCCCCACTCCCCACCCCAAGCCACAGGGACTCCCACCAGGGTCTGGGAGAGGACGGAGCTGGCTCTGTGGCGTCGTGGCCCCATTACTGCTGCCTTGCTTCAGCCACCTCTCCTGCCCCTCCCTAGTCCCCACTGCTGTCCACCATGAGTAGGAGGGAGGTGCAGTCCCCAGCCCCCACCCCTCAGGTCTGTGTTACTTGGTTTTTAAGCGACTGGTTGGGATAGAACCCTAAAGAAATAAACTTCCAGTGGATACCGGAGGCCAGGTGGATTTTTGTTCTCTGGGGTTGGG